CAATAAGGATATGTTTCTAGAGACTGATGAGACAACTGAATTGGACTTGGTTTTGACATTCAAAGGGATCAGGTAGAGGTACTTAGTTGAGCTCACTACTTCATTTTGGCAAAAGACATATGTCATAGAAATGTAGTAGCCATGATGGATTATGTATCTTTGAATTGGGAGCCTATGACAAATTTTCTCCAATGGGAAGTTTCTTCAGAGCCTATCATTGTTTCAACAATAATTAAAGTAATTTACAGAGAATGTGCTCATCTACTTTTACCTACTGTTATCTTTTTTCCAAGTTAATAAACTGAATATATTGTATAGATTGGTTGATAGCCTTCCTGAAATGAACATCCTTTGCAAACCTATCTCTCCAAACCCAAATCCTGCCCAAATTTCCCAATTGTGGTAGCAAGCCCAATGAGCTCCTGATACGATCCTAATAGGATCCTCTTCTCTGGAAATCCTCGACAGATCACACTTCTCTTTTCTTGGGAACAGCTTTCTGTTTCCTTGTCCAGAATGGATGCCGTTCTGTTATCCTGGTCACTCTCTGGGCCCCCTCCCTTTGTCCACCATGAGCACAGGCTACTGGCCACTGATCCTCCTGGGGGCACTAGCCTGGCTACCCCATTGCTTATTTTACCTTTGCTTCTCTTAAATACCATTGTTGGTGATTGCTCCACACAGCAATTGTTCTCACCTAAGTCTGTGGATAAGACTCACTTAGGGAGGTTTTACCAGAATTCAGCTCATCTCCCTAAATGTTTGGGTCTGGACTAGGGCACACACTTCTCGTGAGGCGCTTCTCATGAGTACCCCTTCTCAAACTTTACGGGTATCAATTTACTTATGGCCTGCAGTGCATAAAGTGAAAGCTTTCTGAAAAGACATTTAATCCATCGGTATGAGGATGAAAAAGACACACTCAGGGCATGAAAAGAGTGAGAAGGTCACAAAAAGGGTGTGGTCTCAGCTGGAGAGGAAGCTGAACAATCCTATAAAGGAACAAAAGCTCAGCGTCCTGACCATCTGTTTCTTTCTACCCCAGGCCCATTCCCATCATGAGTATTTATTCTGCCCAGTGTGGGATGGGTTCTGTTCTAGAAGTTTGCATGAGCAGAGGGAAGCTTAGCCCCATGAGGCCAGTCATGAGGCTCCATCTTATTCTATAGGCTTCAGCCTTTTTATGAAGACCTAGCTTCTACTCTTGCCCCAGGCCCTAAGCAGGCCCAGACTTTTCCCATATACACACACTCTCTCTCTAACTTATGTGTCTTACATCTTAATAAGGCAGCAGATTGTATCAGAATCAGTTAACTCTTTATCAAAAAACCCAGAGCAGACAGACGGGTGAACTTGCTCATGGGCTGAGCTAGAAGGGAGGCCACTTTTCCTTCACACAGCCTCGGACTCTCCCTGGGCTTTTTTGTGTGTGCTGCGTGGAGACTGTGTTCTAACATTTCAGTCATATCTTCCTTATTTTAAAACTACAGAATTGATCTTACCAACTTACTGGGGAGCACGTCGTCAGTAAATTCTAATGGAAAAACCTGTCTGATCAATGGGACAGGAAAGCGTCACAGCAATACCGGTGAGTCATTCCAAGACCAGGCACATTTGAGCTGTGTTGCTTCTTCGATGCTGACTATAATTCTCCCTCAGCATTACGTCGTCTTAAGCAGCTTTTGAATCTTCGTCTCTGATTCCCTTTCTAGGTCAGACTGTGTCTTTTTTTAAAATTGTGCCTGGATATCCCCTTAATAGGTTGGACAAGTCCCGTTAGGATAATTGGCTGTATGAATATGCGAAAATAGCAACAGTGAATTTTAAAGTTCTTGAATAGTCTCCCCGTCCCACTGTGAGGTGAGGCATCTGGGGTGGGCTATCTGTTTTTTGATTCTTGGTTCTTGTTTTTAAAAAAATAGGATGTTGGACCTTGGGATGAGAGGGAAGTAAAACAGTTTTGGAACCCTTTTAGAAAGCAAACTAAGACAAAACTCCTTTCTTGAGAAAAATGGATGGACATTGTAAAGAAGACAGTAGGGCACCAGGAAGCCTTGAGCCAGGTCTGCCTGTGTCACATTTCGAGTTATGAGCTTCACCGCTCTGCTGTCTGTCTCTGGAGATCATCATCAAACCCCTTTCTCTGAGTTGTTGAATGGCTCAGATGAGTTAATGCCTATGAAAGTACTCTGTAAACAGAAAAATACCTTCCTATTTGTAATCTCAACAAAGGGACTTTTATCATCCCTAAAACAGAACAGACATTTCTTTTTCAATTATGAAAGTTACATAGACTCTTTTTAAAAAGTTAAATGCACAAAAGTATGATGAAAATTAAAATAACCCTAATGAGTCCATCATCCAGGGACATCATTGTTCTAATTTAAACATTTGGGTAATCTGTTCTCTTTTTTTAAGAAGGGTTGTGTGTGTTTATTTTTTTTCTTTTTTTGTGTGTGTTTGTGTATATCTATGTGTATTTTTATTCTGTTTTCTTTACATAACACTGTATTGTAAACATTCCCAAAATGTAAATTTTAATCATTGCATAATATTGCATTATCTGATATATGCACATGCATTTTGAGATTTTGTGACGAACGATTGTGACTATTGTTTCCATAATTAAGGGTTAGCTGCTTACCAAGAAAGGAACTTACTTTAAAACATGGCAGGCACACTTGGCCATTTTTTTTTTTTTTTTTTTTTGGCAGTAAAGGAATTTGAAGTATCCAGTTTTTTAAATAAATTAATATGTATTGAATTGGAGTTTAGCAGTACTTTTAGTTAAGATCTCAGTTAAGGTAAAAAGGTCAGACCTGTAGAGTTATTAATTTGTAGAAAATTCTGACTACAGCAAAACATATTAGCCCAAGTTCTCTTTATTAATAAAACATTAGTTACAGAAATACTAAAAAATAGATTGGTTGGTCTCCTGAATGTCCTGCGTTAGGTAAGTTGCCTTATGCCATCTGGAAGACTTTTTATTTTCTCTTCATAGAAGGATACAATAGATTTGTTTTGCTCAAAGAGTTCATTTTCTGTTGCTGGGCACATATATAATACTGTAAACACATTTCTGGATATGACGACATAATGATGAAGAGAGACCTTTGAATATTTTCTTAAATGAAGATTGAAGGAGTAGTAAGCTGTGAGAGGAGATTTTTCTACTATTTCAGTCCTAAGATTGATCTTTTTTGTCATGGATTTATCCCTTTGTCTCTATGCATTTCTATGTGTCTGCTCAGCATCTTATCTTCTACATTTGCCCTAGTTCCATCCTTCCTTTTTTCCATGCTTGTTTTTCCATACACCTGCCCATCCACCCTCCTGCCTCTCTATCCAGTCGTCCGTCTAACCATTTCTGGCAATTCTTACCTCCCTGTTTCATGTATATCTCTCCATTTTTACCTGTCATTTATATTTATCTATTTGCCTATCCATATCTACACCTGCTTGTCTGCTCACTGTCTATCTATAAAGTTAATGGAGATGATTTTGATGAAAACTTATGAATTTCTTTATTGCATTTTACACTGTGGGTTACAGGGGCCAAAGGCCATGGGGACCAGAAAGTGGAAATAACCAGAGCTCGGCCATTTTTGTTTCATTTCAAAATCAGGAGGGAAGGTCAGAACTAACCTGATTATCCTTTCTGTGATGCTAATCAGGATGTTCTTAGTATAATGCCTTTTGGAGACTGTTATTTTAAGGAATGTTTTGCTAAGAATCAGTTGCCAGGACATAGAATGAAGAGCTATTGTATAGCTTCAGAGTAGTTCTCTTTTAAGAAGGATATAATAAATTAAAAATAATTTTCTTGAGGTCAGACTAAGGAAAAGTCAAAGATATACAATTGCCATCTCTCCAAATTTATTGATTTTATTTATTTATTATTTATTATTATTATTATTTGAGACAGAGTCTCACTTTGTTACCCAGGCTGGAGTGCAGTGGCACGATCATAATTCACTGCAACCTCAATGTCCTGGAGTCACTGAAGCCTCTCAAGTACCTTGGACTACAGTTGTGTGCCACAATGCCCAGCTAATTTTTTTTGTACTTTTTTTAAAGACAGTATTTTGCCATGTTGCCCAGGCTGGTGTTGAACTCCCGGGCTCAAACTATCTGCTTGCCTTGGCCTCCCAAAGTGCTGGGATTATAAGTGTTAGCCACTGTACCCAGCCCAATTTACTGACTTAAAAAAAAAGAAAAAAAAAACAACAACCCAGAACATATTGTAACATTCTCAGGGAGTTTAGAGACAACATAATGAAGGTATTTTCAAGGTTTGGGGAGCTGCTTGGAACTTGATTTTGGACAAAATGGAAGGAAAACAACCATCCTTTACTGAAAACCATTTTTCTTCTGATTCTGAGAAAGCTGCTTTGCATTTACTCTCTCGTTTAATTCTCCCATCCTTCCTTCAATGTAATTTCTATTATCCCAATTTATAACTAAGAAACAGAGACTCAAAGAGGCTAAATGATTTGCCTAAGTTTACATGATTAATGAGTGCCACAGTTTTTGTGGAACAGAGACTTGTTTGAATCTAAAACTGTTACTCTTTGCAGTAAACCACAATGAAACCTTAGCTATATATCAGTTCTCCACTTTAAATTTTATGGTAACTCAACCTCTGAAAAGGATCCTGCAAATAGCACAGTTTTCAGTTCTTTTCTTGAGAGAAGGCAGGGCTTTCATATGGACATGATAAAGAAGACAGCTCTTAGGATGTGGATATAAGATTGCATTTATGAACTTTACTTTAGTATTTGACAGAATGGGGTTTTCCTCACATGCTGCTGTGTGTTTTTGTTTAACCTAATCTGAGTCTCATTAGGCAGCTTGATCCAGAAGACAGAAAGGTCTCCTCCACAAGATGCACCTTATGAAGCAAACAAACCAATGAAATGCAGTAACTCCCTTCAAACTTTTGTAAGCTCTGGAAAGCCAGAAAAGACAGCTATTGTAATATATTTTGCCAGGCCAGCTGTTATCATCACAAACAAGCCTGAAATAGCAATGACTTTTGAAATCACAGCACATTTATTTACTTCTTAACTTTTCCATAGGTTTGAAAGCTTGCTCCCTCCCTTTTTATCATGCTAAACTGTAGTTGCTAACAACATTCTATTCTGGGTGGGAATTAGCTTTGGCATAATTAAGAATGGAGATGGGGGTGGATAAAAGAGGTTCTGCCAAAGGACTTGTCTTATATGATTTTATTCTTACTTTTAATCTGTTTTATTCTTTAAGCATGTATTAACTGCCTACTACGTACTCAACACTGTGCTATGTGGGAAAAATATACTAGAACAAGGGATGGTCAACTTTTTCTGTAAAGGGACAGATGGTACACAGCTTAGATTTGTGGTCCATAAGGTGTCTGTTGTAGCTACTCACTCTGCTCTTAGATAATACACGAAACACTCAAGACTCCACCATAAACAATACATAAATAATTGCGTGTGAATATGTTCCAATAAACTTTTATTCACAAAAACATGCAGTAGGCTGGATTTGGTCTGCGTGCCACAGGTTGCCAGCACCTGTACTAAAATGTCCCTGAAAATAGAGAACTTTGTTTTGTTCATTGGCTGTGTCACCAGTGCCTAGAGTAGTACCTGGCATGGGATAGGTGACCAGTAAATATTTGTTGAATGAATGAACTTATAAATGAATGAATGACTCAGACTCCTTCTCTGATCTCTTCTATACTTAAAGAGAGTACAAAGAACTGTGGGAGGTAAAAGGTACTTTCCTGGAAGAGAGAGTGTGGAGGGTCATGGAATCAGTTGGTATTTGAGCTGGACCCTGAAGAATAGGTAAGTATATGTCACCAGCGGTGGTAGGAGAAGCACACTGCAGGTAGGAGAAACATGCAAATAGGATAAGAAGCAGGGCACTTGTGGTGAATAATGAGGAGATCAGATGTTTTATAACAGGAGTTTCCTGACTTGCTTGATCTTCAAAATCACCTGTTATTAAAAATAGGTTCCCAGTACCCTCCCTGGAGATTCTGATTTTGTAAGACAGGGTTGGCCAATGATAATTTACAAAATAAATATTTGAAAAGGTGTATGGCTTTGGAAAGTTATACTGGAACCATTTCTAATGGGAAATAAAGTTCTCACTTTTCTTAGTAAAAGGACTAGTATCAACTAGTAATTGCTGGACCTATAATTACCCTATACCTTCTGTGCCATAGAATGGAGGAAGTGCCCTGGCGGAAATCTACCCTACTTAACTGCCTGTCTTCATACGTCCCCTGTTGATGTTGTAGGAGTACCCCAGCCTTTATGATGGAACAGTGTGTAATTTAGTCAGTAAATTGTAGTCATATAAATTATAATAAATGTATCAAATTTGTAGCTACTAGCTTTGTTGCTTTTGAATTTCTGGGTTGGCAAACCTCTCAGAGGGCAAATAGATTTAAATGGCGTAATAGAAAATTTGCATTCTCTTGCTGTACCTCCAATTCAGAGTGTAGTGTAATGCCCAGATTTGTTTGTAGACTAAGATCACTGGAAGGGCTGTATAGTTTAAGCCTCTTTTTTAATAATGGGGGGAAATCTGAAGCCTAAAAGGTGGGCAGGGACTTGCTCAAGTTCTGTCACCAAATTATTTTGGCAGAACCAGGAGTATAATGCGAATGTTAAGTTACTAAATTTAGTTTTCTTTTCATGGTGCCATGCCACATGTATCAATAAAGTTCCTAATTTACATACTTTCTCTCCCCTTTAAATCTCACAGCTTTTTGCTCATATACCTCTTGTGTACTGCTTACCATAAAGTTATATCTTAATATCTTATCCTGAACGAGTAGCCCACTGTTATCCCAAATAAAGGCTGAGCTCTGTTTCCCTGGAGAGCTTAACATATTTCCTGGCACTTAGCATGTGTTCAGCAAATAATTGTAGACTTGAAATATCTTGAGCATCTTTTCTTTTCCCATGTGTTTTGACTCAAGTTCCTTTGCAGTTATATTGTCAGAAAAGTCAAGCTCTTCCAGAATTGCTGAAATACAAAGATAATTTCTCTTAAGCTTCCTTAAAAAAGTTGAATTCCCTATTATGGCTGAGACCTTTCTTAACAGCTCTTCTGATAGTTAAATGTCAGTTGCTTCAAAAAAGAAATGTCATTAAATTATCAGGGAAATAAATTACATATTTATTTGGGCTGAAATATTTTAATTGACCACTTAAAATAAAGATAATAGCAAAAGACTGATACATTTCCTAGCTTGCACATTTCTCTCAATTGCCAGGACTTTTTTGTTTATATCTCTTAGGAGATTTCATTTTTATTTCTTCTGCATTATGGTTATATATGTGCTTTTGACTCTCCCAGTGGGTGATAAGTTCTTTGAAGTCAATGTACTTAAAAAAATTAATCTCTATATACCCACAAAGCCTAGCTCTGTAGGAGCTAAATACTAAATATATTTACTTTAAAAAAATTGTTAGGAAAAGGTCAGTGTTACCTTGATTTCAGTGTTATTTTGCAGCCCTCAAGTCAACAACCATTTTACTGAACATCCAGCTTTGTGCCTTTCTGTGAGCTTAACATTGGTAGCAGGTGTGGATTGGGACATAAAAAAGTAAATAAAACATAGTTAAGTTGACATAACCCATAAGTATAATGTGATGTGGAAATCTGAGATAGGTACAAATAACCTGTACTAGAATCTGGAGGCAGGTTAATTCTGACAAGGTGAGTCCAGAGAGGCTCACAAAGTGTCAATATTTGAGATGAGTTTTACTGGGTCTTGGTCTTCTATTTCAGTTGCTGGTTTTGATTTTTCTCAACGCAACACACACACAAACACACAGATACACACACACACGCAAAGTGATTTGTTTTCTTTTTATAATCTCTTTGACTATAGACTTAAGAGAACTGCCTTTATGTAAGATTAAAGGAAAAGAGGAGCAGGTTTTATTGTGTTATTTGAAGGTTTTTCAGAGTCTGAAACACACAGCGACCGAAAGTATTTGGGATGGATGATGCCAGTAGTGTCATGAAACAAAGTACGTTGGCCAGAGAGAGACATATACTATTGTAAATTAACGGTGTTCTTTTCCAAGGATTTTCTCGTTTACCTGTTGTTGTCTTCAATAGTTTAATTACACTAAATATTCTCGTTGGTGCGGGGAGCATAGTATGGTGGAGGAAGTTTCAACTTTGAAGTCAGACAGTTCTGTTTCTGTACCTAACTTTTCACTTATTGTATATGTGACTGAAGGCTGTTGCTTATCCTCTCTAGGGTTGTTTCTTCATCCTTGAAAAATGTTGTGTTTTCTTTTTCTTTTCTTTTATTTTTTTTGAGACGTAGTCTCACTCTTTCACCTAGGTTGGAGTGCAGTGGCGTGATCTCGGTTTACTGCAACCTGTGCCTCCTGAGTTCAAGCGATTCTCCTGCCTCAGCCTCCCAAGTAGCTGGGATTGCAGGTGTGCACCACCATGTCCAGCTAATTTTTTTTTTTTTGTATTTTTAGTAGAGACGGGGTTTCACCATGTTGGTCAGGCTGGGCTTGAACTCCTGACCTCAAATGATCCACCCACCATGCCCTCCCAAAGTGTTGGGATTACAGGTGTGAGCCACCGTGCCTGGCCTGAAAATTGTGATCATGGAAAGTACCTCACAGAATTGTGGGATGAATGGAGCTAATGTTTGCAAAGCTCCTATTTCAGTGTCCAGGATATGTTAGGCCATATGCCTACAGAGTCAGGCACATTTTCTTGAAACACAAAGCCCTTTATCTAGCTTAACCTCTTCCCACTTTAGAGTCGTGGGTGCAGGAAATATTTTGTTTTCCTCTTTACCGTAAGGAAAGTAACAGTGCTAGTGTGTTGTTGAAATGCCATGCTCTGGGCATGTGTTTGGGGAGAGAGATGCAGTGCGTGGTGGGGAATGGGAGGTGCTCAAGAGGGCATCCTCTCTGAAAGGGGTGACAGCCGCTTGGCGCTAGCTAATTATTGCCACGTGGAGATGCATCATTGCCAGATTTTTATGTAAACTCTTTGGTTTTTAAAATGTTGGCAGCTCATTCAAGTATTTTTAAAGCACTATGAGAGATACTTCCTCATGGAAGAAGAAAAATGCAACTTACAATCTTACTCAGTAGCATCAACTTTGGCTCAAAACAACAACAAAGCACGTTGTAAGTCCACACTGCAAATGGCAAACAGAACCCGTCTAAGGACCAGATTTGGCCTGCAGCCCTCAATTTGCATCTTCTGTGCATATTTTTAACTGGTAGAGATAACAGTAAATGATGGCAAAACTTACTGAGTCCTTTGCATGTGCTAGAAACTTTGCTATACTTTGCATATATCATTCAATTCTCACAATAACCCAAAGAGGTGTCTATTACTATTATTATCCCATTTTACAGACGTGAGCATTGAGGCTCAAGGAAATGAAGTATCTTTCCTGAGGTCACACAGATGAAATGTGACAGGTAGCTTTGAAACCAAAGCCTGTTCTCTTTTAAAATCATACATACCAGTGGATCTCAGTCCTGGTGGTATGTTAGAATGATTGGCGTGCCCTTAAAAACAGTGTTGTCCAAAGTCCACCCCCAAGCTCATTAAATCAGAATATCTGTGGGTGGGACTCAGACGTGGCTGTTTTTTCGAAAGCCTCAAATCAATGATTAGAAATAGCTGTAAGATAGATAAAATTTGTGCCTCCACATCTGGCACTACCTATCTCCTGTACTCTATTTTATTTTTGAGTATTTATTGTTCTCTGAAAATTATGTGCATCTTTACCTGTTTATGAATTTTCTACTTTTACCACACTGGGATGTAAGCTCCGTGAGCGCCAGGATTTAGTCTTTTTAAGTTGTTTGTTGTATCCCCACCTAGGTCAGTGCCTGGCACATAATAGATGCTCAGTAAGTATTTACTTGAATGAATAACTGGTTCTTCATCACAGGGAGCTTACACTCTAGTGAGGGAGATAGATAATACATTCTTAGTCCTATGAGATAAGCTCATAACTGGGATGTTCAATATGACTTTATTAACACAGGGAATACAGCTGATTATCTCTTAGACATTGTTAGGATAAATTGTTTCTATACGTATTGAATGGACTGTGGGGCATTTTTGGTCACCTGCACTACTACACTGGATCCATTCTGTGCTCTGGGGTGTAAGTGTGTGTGTGTGTCTGTGCGTGTGTGTAATTTCGGGAACGGGTAACACATTCGTATTACCTCTGTTTGGACACGATTTTTAGTGACAGAGCTAGGAATAACAGGTGGAACCTTCTAAGTTTTGTTGCTTAAATATCAGGCCCCCTCAGAATTCAGGACTGATGGTAGAGGATTTACCAGTTTACAGGGAATTCAGATATTCTCTTCTCTTTCTAGGAAAGCCAAATTGTTGGTCATTCTGCCCCCAACATTTACAGAAGCAGTTTCTCGGTTTTATTTATCCAAGATTCTTATGATGAATAGTGTTAATATCGCAGCACACTATGGGCTGTGATATGCCTATATCACAGAGAAGGCAAGCTGTGGTGAAGTGGAATAAATGAAAAACTGTCTATAACTCTGCTTCTAGATGCCCCACTTAAGCAAGTAAATGGGAATGTGAGTGACAATATCATAGGGATAACCTTGAAAGAGTGCTAGTTTTTAAACAAAAACAAATCATTTGGAACGTTAGGATTTAAACAGTTACTGATAATAAATTGCTTGTGACCCATCTGAAAATTGATGGATCATAGTGATAGTGAAAATATTTAACAACTGCTATGGCCCAGGCACCGAACAATCGAAACCAACTCCAGTGTAAACAGTGGTGCCATCAAGTATGCGCTGGTTGTCAGCCTTGCTGGTGGAGTCATTGTGTCACGATGAAGCAACTAAGAGCCAGTGCTGCACAAAGTGTTGAGAGAAACAAACAAAATCCAGGGTGCTCCCCTTATGCGGAGTAGAGAGTAGATAGAGCCTTGTTTCAGAACGATAAAACTTCGGTCAAGGACTTGATCTTCCCACTTATTGCTGGGGGCTCCAGGGCAAATCATTTGTTCTTTCTGAGCCTGAGTTGTTGTTTCTTCTTGTTCTTCTTGTTCTTGTTCTTGTTCTCGTTCTCGTTCTCCTTCTCCTACTCCTTCTCCTTCTTCTTCGTCTTCTTCTTCTTCTCTCCTCCTCCTCCTCCTTCTCCCTTCTCCCTTCTCCTTTCTCCTTCTCCTCCTCCCTCCTCTCCTTCTCCTTCTTCTTTTTCTTCTTCTTCTTTTTTTTTTTTTTTTTGATATGGAGTCTCACTCTGTTGCCCAGGCTGGAGTGTAGTGGTGCAATCCCTGCTCCTGCATCCTCTGCCTCCCAGGTTCAAGCGATTCTCCTGCCTTAGCCTCCTCAGTATCTGGGATTATAGACGTGCATGACCATGCTCAGCTAATTTTTGTATTTTTAGCAGAGATGGGGTTTCACCATATTGGCCAGGCTGGTCTTGAACTCCTGACCTCAGGTGATCCACCTGCCTTGCCCTCCCAAAGTGCTGGGATTACAGTCATGAGCCACCGCACCTGTCCGGAGCCTGCGTTTCTTCTAATATACAGTGGAGGAGAGTAATTTTTGCATTACCTACTTTGCAGGCTCTGGAGTTAGATTGAGCGCACCTGAAGCTAAGGTTAAAGATGATGGCTATGGGCATGATGACAGTAATTGTTCTTCTCTGGTTGGGGACTGATTGATGATCCCTGATTTCTCTGTTTAAACGTTGCCCAAAACAAAGGTTGAGAGGTCCTTAGGGGAGAGGCGAGATAAGCAGAGGTAGGACTTGCCTTTCTTCTGTGCTTCTCCAGAATTAGTTGTGTCCTGTGGCATCCACAGACAAAAATTGAGCAATCTCCTTCATAGTTGAGATTGTATAATTCGATAAAATAGGTTTAAATAGCCTTATGCCTGTATAATATTCATGAAAAGTGTCATGAGTGAGGTGGCTTGCTTGTTTTGAAAATGGGCTGATTTTGACAAAGGGGAAAAATCGGGATTCATTTACTGTAAGTTGAAAGTAAGAAACAACAAAGTTGAATATTAGAAGAACTTGGCTATCGCAAAAACCACATACTTTCACATCAGTAAAACATGGAGTTCTGATCTGAGTGAAATGTGAAACTTCTTGCAGACCACAGAGAGTAAAAAGGAGTACTTTTGTTTCATTATTAATACCATTGTCCTTATTTCTTTAAATGAGAATTGATAATACCCATAACAGAATCTTTCACACAGGCCAAAAACAGAAAGATAAATTAAACAAAACAAACAAACACCCAAAACCTCACCACCACCACCATGACTGCCAACAAAACCCAGTGCTGTGAGGATGCATCAGCTTTAAGATCTCTTTAAGTCATTGTGTTCTAGAGAAAGGGGTTCTTTATTTGTTTCTATCAGGATAGAGTGAGTTTTTGTTAAAGTTGTCTTTCTTTTTTTTTTTTTTTTCTTCTTCTGGAAGACTGACGAAGTTGGCCTTTTGGGATATTACAAGAAAGATAACTTTGTCTTCTAATGTCTGCAGTGATATGAGGCAGGTGACTGTGTGTATTCTGTGGTGATCCATGTTCACAAGGAGAGACAGGCCAAGGATGCCCGGTTGATGAGTGCGCTATAGGTGCTTGGGAGTGAGAAGGCAAGAAAGCAAAGTGAACTTAAAAAATAGCTAGCCAGTGGAATTGAGGGAGAAATGCTCATTCTTTGCTGACACATGAAATAATTGTTGAGGGAGAGTTGCTCAATCTTTGCCTACACATTGAAATAATTGTGTTGAAGAGTCTATGAAAAGGGGGTCAATAGATTTGAGTTTTCATCACTTTGGCCACCACCTAATTATAGATGGCCTCCACTGTGAAATATGTGAGTTGAAATAGATTTTTTTAAAATTCATTTTCTGGACTGGCATTTAGAATTTGAGTTTATTCAATCCTTGCTTCTTGGGCAGTTAGGGTGTCAATGGCAATAGGAAGGGTAGCTGAGGCCAGAGTGGTGGGGGTAGATGTTGGGTGGAATGTGTGTGGTTGAGCAGAGCATTATTATTATTGCTATTATTATTTTTTAAAAGAATCCTTATAGTAAAGAGAGCCAACATTGATTGAATATATGTTCCTTGCCAGAACTTGGGCTAAGTGCTTTATTATAAGTTATCTTATTTAATTTTCACAGAGACCTGTTGAAGTGTAAGTTTTAGCTTTCTGTTTCACAGCTGTGGAAACTGAGGTGCTGAAAGGATGAAGAACTTCCAAAAAGTCGAAGATATTAAGCAGCTGTATTAGTCTTCAGATCCTGATATCTTTCTCATAGTTATTCTGATATGCCGTATTAAGTTGCAGAATTGAGGCCGGGTGCAGTGGCCCCAATTTTTTTTTTTTAGTTATTCTTATTTTCTAATTATTTTATATGCTCTCTCTCTCTCTCTCTGTCTACTGTCAAATCCCGGCACTATGGGAGTCTGCAGTGGGAGGATCTCTTGATGCCAGGAGTTTGAGACCAGACTGGGCAACATAGTGAGACCCCATTTCTACAAAAAAATGAAATAAAACAATTAGTTGGTCATGATGGTGTACACCTGTAGTCCTAGCTACTCAGGAGGCTGAGGCAGGAACATTGCTTGAGAGTTCAAGGCTGCAGTGAGCTATGATTGTGCTGCTATACTCCAGCTTGGATAATGGAGCGAGACCCTATCTCTAAACTAAACTAAACTAAACTAAACTAAACTAAACTAAACTAAACTAAACTAAACTAAAAGTAAGATAAAATAAACTTACGGAGTTGGAACATTGCAGGCTATCTATCTGGCTTCCCTGCCCTGAATTCATCGTTCTCTTTGATGTGCTATTGTCCAACATTTCTTTTTTTTTTCTGTTTTTTTTCTGTTTTCTGTCTTGCTGTCACCCAGGCTTGAGTGCAGTGGCCTGATGTTGGCTCACTGCAACCTCCATGTCCCGAATTCAAGCGATTCTCCTGCCTCAGCCTTCTGAGTAGCTGGGATTACAGGCACCCGCTGCTATGCCCGGCTAATTTTTGTATTTTTAGTAGAGACAGAGTTTCACCATATTGGCCAGGCTGGTCTCGAACTCCTGAGCTCAGATGATTCTCCTGCCTCGACTTCCCAAAGTGCTGGGATTACAGGTGTGAGCCACCGCACCAGGCCTTTCCAACATTTCTTTAAAGAAACTAAAAATTAATTTGAATAAGTAACACAAAAATATAGTTTAAACTATAGTATAAAATTCAAAACTATGCAATGACAAGTACATCTTTATTTTATCTCTTTACTTCTCCCACCCAGAGGAAAGTATAAGTTCTTTATATATCCTTTTAGAAATAAACTGGGTATAAATAAGCATGTGTATACACACACACACAGAAACACACACACAAACACACACAGATATGTATTTATATTCCAGTGTATATAAATACATTTATATACATGCCATTTATATACACATTTGCATTTCTGTTATTAGCGACTCTAAACACCATTTGAAATGAGCCGTACCCATTTGTAATTCCGTTTTCTGAACTGTCCTTCACTTCCTTTTCCATTGGATTGCTGAATTTTTGCTTATTGATTTATTACAGTTAAGAAAATTAACTTGTAGTCTGTGACAGGAATTGTAATGCTTTACCATTTTGCATTTCTTTTTTAACTTGCAGATTAAAATAAAAAGTTTTATATAGTTAATCCTTTTTTGATTTTATGTTTCTTTGATTTTGTGTGATGCCTAGAAATGCCTTCCCCACTTTGTGATATTTAAAAAGAAATTTCCAATTTTTCTTCTAGTTATTTCTTCTGCTCTTTCTCAAATCTTTGAACCATTGAAATTTTATTTTGGTAAAAAATGTGAGGTTAGGATTTATTTTGATATTTTTCTGGATCTGCATTTCTAAACACTGTTTATTGAGGAGTCCATCTCTTTCACACTGATTTGAAAAGCTACCTTTATTGTATATTAAATTTCTTAATACTTAAGTATTTAATACTTAAGAACACCGTGGAATACTATGCAGCCATAATAAAGGATGAGTTCATGTCCTTTGTAGGGACATGGATGAACCTGGAAACCATCATTCTCAGCAAACTATCGCAAGGACAGAAAACCAAAGACCGCATGTTCTTACTCACAGGTGGGAATTGAACAATGAGAATGCTTGGACACAGGAAAGGGAACATCACACACTGGGGCCTGTCATGGGGTTGGGGGACGGGGGAGGGATAGCATTAGGAGATATACCTAATGTAAATGACGAGTTAATGGGTGCAGCAAACCAACATGGCACATGTATACATATGTAACAAATCTGCACGTTGTGCACATGTACCCCAGAACTTAAAATATTAAAAAAAAGAAAAAAAAAAGAATTTGCATCTATTTTTAGACTTTCTGTTCTATTCATCTGTCACTTCATGTGTCATTATTATGCTTTCAATTATTGTAGCTTTATAATATGTTTTATTATCTGACAAAGATTCCCCATTCCTATTAGTTTCTCTTTTTCAGAAAATTTCTGGCTTTTAATGCCTGTTTATTTTTCATTGACCTTTATAATGAACCTATCTAGTTCTGGCTGGGCGTGGTGGCTCACGCCTGTAATCCCAGCACTTCGGGTGGCTGAGGTGGGCAGATCACTTGAGGTCAGAAGTTCAAGACCAGCCTGGCCAACATGGTGAAACCCTATCTACTAAGAATACAAAAATTAGCCAAGTGTGGTGGCGGGCACCTGTAGTCCCAGCTACTCGGGAGGCTGAGGCAGGAGAATCGCTTGAACTGGGAGGTGGAGGTTGCAGTGAGCCAAGATCCCGCCACTGCACTCCAGCCTGGGTGACAGAGTGAGACTCCGTCTCAAAAAAAAAAAAAAATAAAATAAAATAATGTAAAAAAGTTCTGTTGATATACTTATGAGGTTTGCTGGGTTTATTTGTTAGCATTACATGCTATACATTGTAAAAATGTTGATTCTTTTTCTTGGAATACTAATGCCTTTCCATTTGTTGAAACCTTCTTTGATGTTCCCAGGAGCACTGAGATTTTTCTTCATGTAGACCGTGCCTGTTTCTAATAAGTTAATTTTGTAGATATTTTCTACTTGCTCTAGTTAATGTAATTATTTTCTATTTCATTTAATTATATGTGTGTGTGCCTCTGTGTTTGGGGTCTGGATTTCAGTACATTGATTTTCTGCTCAGCCACTTTACTGAATTGTCTCATTATTTGAATAATTTTAGATAAATTTTTTTTGAGTTTCTAGTTAAGTAAGTATATTATCTGCCAATAATTTATCCTTTCTTTCCAATTTTTACAACACTTATAGCTTTCTTCTAACTGTACTAATACCTCTAGAATAGTAAATATTAAATAACTGTGGTTGAGTAAATGTCCTTCTTTTGTGTCTGAGTTTAATGGGAATGCTCATAATGTTCCCTGTTACTAGTGACATTGGCTTTCGATTTGAGAAATGTATTGTGTTGAAAAGTATCCACACTTATTTTGATAGTGTTGTTATTGTTGTTGTTTTAATTGAGACTGGTTGTTAAAAGGTTATCTAGCTTTTTTTTTTAAAGAAACTTTGAAAGTAATCATATATTCTAAAAAAATTTTATGTTTTTCTCTTTTGTCCTGTAAATTTGCTGTAATATATGAATAAAATTTTCAAACATGAAATCTTGTTAGTATTCTTGCTAAAATAATTATCAACTTGTTCATTGTTTCTGTATTATATATTTTTAGTGTTGCTAGATCCTAGAGATCATTAATATATTAATGATCTGTGCTTCAATTTTCATAAGTGAGATTATTTGAAAATTCTGTGTGTGTGTGTGTGTGATCGAGACCATCCTGACCAAAATAGTGAAATCTCGTCTCTAATGAAAATACAAAAATTAGCTGGGCATGGTGTCATGCGCCTGTAATCCCAGCTACTCGGGAGGCTGAGGCAGGAGGATCGCTTGAACCCGGGAGGCAGAGTTTGCAGTGAGTGAGATTGCGCCCCTGACTCCAGCCTGGCGACAGAGAGAGACTCCATCTCAAAATAAACAAACAAACAAACAAGGAAGCTTTTCTTTTTTCTTTATTTTGAAATAGTTTGATAACATTTACATGGGTTATTTCTTTAAAATATGGTAGAATTCCCTTGTGAAAATACCTTCACTTATTGCCTTTTTTGGAGTGAAGAACGGAGTGAAGAAAGTTATTTCTTTAAAATATGGTAGAATTCCCTTGTGAAAATACCTTCACTTATTGCCTTTTTTGGAGTGAAGAATGTGTTTGCTCTTTAAAATTTTTTACATTTTTTTTCTGTAGTAATTGGACTAATTAGCTTTTATATCTATTCTGTGATTACCTTTGTTAAATTATAGTTTTTTTAGGGAAGTCACCTATTTCAAATTCATTTGCATGGTGTAAAATAATTTCTCATGATTGTTTTCATTTCCTCTGTATTTATGGTTATATTTCACATTATTATTTAAAGTTTTATGGATTTCTGCTATGTGTATCCATCTTTCTGGCTAAAGCATCAGAGTTTAATTTATTATTTATTTAAAAAATAGCTTTTGCATTTATGTGTTGGCTCTACCACTTTGTAATTCTTTATTTTCTCTTTAAAATCTTCAATAATACCTTCTACTTTTTCTAGGTTTATTTTGTTGTTTTTCTCATTGTTTGAACTTGGCTCTTAATTTCCATATTTTTATTTCTGCTTTTTTATTCATATAAATAAGATATAAATTTTCCTGTAAGAGATGCTTATTTGTATGCCTTAAGTTTTGCTAAATAGTGTTTTTAATCTTATTTTTTAGTTATTTGACTATGCACAGGTTCTTAAAATCCCAGACCCATTAGAATGTAAGCTTTGTAGGGACAGGAACCTTGTCTGTTTATTTATTTTGGGTCTACCGTTGTGCCTGTCATATATTTCTTAAGCACTTGCTAATGTGCTTAAGAAATGCTTTTGTGTGAATAAATAAATCTCCAGGGAATTATGGAATTTGTGGCTGATTCAGTCCTGTAACTCTAGTTCGTTTCTGCCTCATTTGGATATTCTCTCTAGGTATCTACTAATGTGTAGGAATAAGAACATATTAGACATGCTTCAAATTACCTTTTTAGGTCATGATATTAATAGATTTATTTTAAAAGTCTACATAGTTTTTCTCAAATCAAGTATACCTGGGTAAAAATGTCTTTCTAAAGATTAGCCTGTCTGGGCGCGGTGGCTTACGCCTATAATCCCAGCACTTTGGGAGGCCGAGGCAGGCAGATCACCTGAGGTCAGGAGTTTAAGACCAGCTTGGCCAACATGGTGAAACCTGATCTCTACTAAAAAAATACAAAAAAACCAGCCAGGCATGGTGGCAGGCACCTGTAATCCCAGCTACTCCGGAGGCTGAGGTAGGAGAACCATTTGAACTCAGGAGGCGGAGGTTGCAGTGAGCCAGGATCGTGCCATTGCACTCCAGCCTGGACGAAAAGAGTGAAACTCTGTCTCAAAAAAACAAAACAAAACAAAAAAAAGATTAGCCCAATCTATTTCTAGCTACTTGGGAGGTTGAGGCAGGAGGATCACTTGAGCCTAGAAGTTTGAGGTTACAGTGTGCTATGATCATGCTACTTCACTCCAGCCTGGGTGACTGACCAAGACCCTACTGGAAGAAAAAAAAAATAAGAATTGCTCAAGAAAAAATACAGTTGAGTAGAATTAGAATGCTAGCAGTGTTGCAATAGCAGAGATCACATGATGCCCATGATGTTTGTGACCTTGGACACTTTAGGCTAAATTTTGCACAGAAGCCCAAGTCCAGGATAGAAATGATAACGATGAACCTGCTGTAGTGCAGGGAAAGATGCAGAGCTGGGGGGAAGCCCAAACCCCTACTGATGGCCACTTTTTCTTCTGACCTCTTCCTATGTCTCATTTAAAAACCAGTAGCTTTACTTCGAAAACTCAATTTTCAGATGAGAATCAAAACAAAAATGCAAAGAAGGCAAATGATTCATAAAAGTTGCTGAGTGAATTAGAACTATAATGTGGGACAAACACTCCGCCTTTCTGTCTCTGCAGCTAGTGGTATTTCCAGGTTCCCAGGGAACCTCCTGTCCCTTGCTCCACTGTGCATTTTTAGATGGACCTGATATTTGGTTACCTCCCTTGTCAGGCCCAACAATCCTTGCTAAGGCACAGACTTGTGTATTTGCTGATCCCTGAGGGGAAAGCTGTGATTCAGGCTCTGAAGTCTAAGAATTGCAGACTTAGTTTCTTGTCTCCCGATGAAACTGCTAATCTGGGTGCCAATGGTGTTTCTGCTACATGGACACCTGCCCACACAGCATGATTAGAAATTATAATGATGACGACGATGAGTCTTCCAGGACACCCACGTTCTTTGCAAGATATTTCTGCTAATCGTTTCTACCAGAATCAGTTGGAAAACTTTTTTTTTTAAGTTTTTTTTTTTTCTCTGTATCTAAGTCAACCAAAAATGCTGGTCTAATTCAGGTATAGATTAAAGGTTTGTCCTCACCATTAATGGTGTGTTATTATTCATGCAGGGCATCCTAGAACCTTGGGCACATAGTGTAATGGAAAGCACGCTGGGCCAGGGAGATGTGGATTCAGGCTTGAGCAGTGCCAAAAATTTTCGTTATGGCCTTGGTAAAGGTGATTTCCCATCTCTGTGACTTTGTGTCTCCTTCTGTTAAATGGGCATTCAAATCTTTTGTACCTAACTTATTAGGGCCCTGATAATCAAATTAGCCAATAAGTAAGAAAATGTTTTCTTAACCACACTGTAAATTAAGAGGATTCATATTGAAATCACTTTTCCATTATTGCTGTCTTAGCCTGCTAAAGTTATATTTAGTGTAGTGCAACTAAGCAGGGTTGTGAGAGCTGGGAAGGTAGACTGTTGTATTGGGCAGGGTCAGGGCAGATAAAGGACCAAAATAATGCCTGAAATGCTGTATTAACCTGCTCTACCTTGAACTGCTGTCTTGAATTGGGGGGAAAAATGAAGCTCTGAGGGGATGGTGCACAGGGAGAAAAGAGAGAATCTCAGGAATTGAAAGTCTCAATGGAGAAGAGGTGGGAGAAGAATAGGAGGCTAGAGTGAGGGCATGTGATCGTGGAGTACCGATCTGGAGACAAGAGAAGAAAGTAGAAAAATGCCAGCACTGTCTTTGGACCCTGTGTATCTGGAGTGTGGGAGGACAGGCAGACACAAATAGAGAGGCTCTAGGGAAAACAGCATTCTCATAGAAGATCCTTCTCCACAAAAAGCCCTCCAAATGTCCTCCAGGAGGGTAGAAGCTGGTTTTAAAGCTCCTCAGGGTCAGGAAGATCCTTCTCTTATTTTTCTTTGCATCGTGCAGTTTAATTTAGCACAGTACTTTGCTCACAGCACTTAAAAAATTATTCTGGGCCTTGCTTTTTAATTTTAGGCCCAAATACCTGAAAAAATGTTCAGGAGGAATTCTGATAAGAAAGAGCTAACTTAGGCAATTCCATTTCTTTTTTTGGTTCACTGTTTCCTCATCTGAAAAGTGTTGGGCTCCATGACGTGGTTTCTATGACACTCAGTACCTTTGTTGAAGAGAAAACATTTTTCTAAAACTAGGATTTCCAAAAAAACAAAAAAAAAAAAGAAAAACAAAACTCATGAATATGTGGATATTTTTGTGATAGTGATGAAGGTTTGGGAATGGAGTAGAATGTTTCCTAAAGTCCTTTTCTTTTAGCAGAAGACTTGAGTTTGTAAACTCGGCTCATATAATTTCAGCTTGCCTGTCTACCTTCCTTCCATCTACCTACCTACCTACTTACATAAGTACCTACTTATATATGGAGAACACGGTGGAATTTAATTTTTCTTATTCTTTTCGACTTTGGTTGGCTTGGTGAATCAAGTAAACTGTGTTGAAGAAAAACTAACTTTTGAGGGAAAAAATTGAAAAAAAATTATGATTCTTTTTTTTTTTTTTTTTTTTTTTGAGACGGAGTCTCGCTCTGTCGCCCAGGCTGGAGTGCAGTGGCGCGATCTCGGCTCACTGCAAGCTCCGCCTCCCGGGTTCACGCCATTCTCCTGCCTCAGCCTCCCAAGTAGCTGGGACTACAGGCGCGCGCCACTACGCCCGGCTAATTTTTTGTATTTTTAGTAGAGACGGGGTTTCACCGTTTTAGCCGGGATGGTCTCGATCTCCTGACCTCGTGATCCGCCCGCCTCGGCCTCCCAAAGTGCTGGGATTACAGGCGTGAGCCACCGCGCCCGGCCAAAAATTATGATTCTTTGAAAAGGATTTTTCTCAGGTTAGTTTATATAGTTTCACAGATGCTTGAGATAAGGATTAGAAAGTTCAGACACTGAATCTCCACAGACCCCTGTGAATGTGTTGGCTAAGCACCTTGTCTTCTCAGGAACACACACTGGAACAGACTTTCTTTCAGTAAAACAGGGCCAGAATAGTCTTTGAAACATCCAACGGTGGTTTGGGAAGAGGATTCTCTATATAATGCCTGTCCAAATACAGAATAAAAATTTTCAACAATTAGCAAAAATGTGGATTTTTCAGTTACCAATTCCTTATTTGGCACAGTTGGTCTTTCTCATCTTATTCATTCATTCATTTATTTCATTTTATTTATTTACTTTTAAAATACTTGTTTAATTCACCTTTCTTGCTCCCATTGAGCCTTTTAACTAATCAAATGCATTTGAAATGCTATTAATTTATGATAACAGTAAGACCCAAGACATCACTTTATGTAATATCTTGTATTGTAGTTCATTGTTGTCAGCTCTTTTTCTGATGGGGTTTTGATTTAGCTGGAGGCAGTTTAAGGGTGTTCATTCCCCAATAATGTTTGTCTGTTGAAGCTGGTGAGCTAGACTAACAGTACAAAGAGTTCCTGTGTACCCTTCACCCAGCTTTCCCTGATGTTAACATCTTATATAACCAAAGTATGTTTAAGCAAAGAAATTATCATTGGTGTAACATGACTAAAGAAGTGATTATATCTTTTATTGGCAGTTTTCCAGTTTTTCCACTAATGCCTTTCGTTTTTTTCCTAGATCTAGTTTAGGATGCTGCTGTGCATTTAGTCATCCTGTCTTCTTTGTCTCCTCCTGACTGTGGCTATTTCTCAGCCTTTCCCTGTTTTTAGGACCTTGACACTTTTTTAGTGTAACGGTCAGGTATTTTGAAGAATGAGTGTCTTGCAACTTGAGTCTGACTGATGCTTTCTCATGATTAAATTGGGGTTTTAGATTTCTGGGAAGACCACCACAGAGGTGAAGTACGCTTCTCATTGCTTCATATCACAGCGTACATGATGTTAATGTGAGTTATTACTGGTGATGTTAATTGTGATAGTGGCCAGTTTTGTTTTATTTTATTTTTTAATAGAAGACCAGTTGTCTGGGACTATACACACTCCAACACATTTGCAAATTGGTGGCAATGATTATTGACTAGTCCTCAAACTACTAACTTCATGATAATGGAAAGCCGAAACTCCCAAATCACATGGACCTCAAAGTTCAATTAGAAAATTTGGTTAGGACCTGACGACAATGTTGCGATTTGCTACAGCCTGCCCTGCAGTCTCAACTCTGGGGTCCCCTCAGTGGTGAGCTCAGTCACAGTGCTGCTTCTGTGTATACTTACCCAGTAAACAACCCAGGCATTGGGGCCTGTCTCAGAAACCACATCTCCAATAGAAAGGAGAACACTTGGGAAAGCAGGAAGGAGTAAGAAACGGAACTCGCCCATTCCTGACAACTAATCCTTTTCCTTTCTAAGTATGGCTTAGTGGATGTCAGCCATTCACTGTTCAGGACAGGATAGGGATGAGGAGAGAATTCTTTTTCATTTGACAAGGACATTGAATTTTCCTTATCCATGGATCAAGACTAGAAGGTATGGAGAGGAAAAGGGCTTCTCATCTCTTTCTTTCAGTAGCTTCATGCACTGATGCATCGTACTTACTGAATGTTTTACCTTCTCTGTGCTCTTCTCAGAGGATGCACAGAGGATTGGGAAGAGGAAGTATTGGTGACTTGATCTAGAAAAAAGAGATTGTTTCAAGCCACAAAAAGTTTGAGGGTAAAATCTCAAGTCCTGTGTGTGATGAATCAGTAGAAAAGGTATCCCAGTGGCCAGTGTGAGTAAGCTGTCATATTTTCGGTAGTAATCCTTGGTCCTGTTTGATTTTCCTCATCCTCACATATAAGATGGAGCCATTTCTCCCTCTGGCGTTTGCCATCACAGTGTCCTGCAGTCTCTTGGTCTTGAGATAGAAGGTTGAGAGAAACACTTTGCAGTATTGGGAGAACTGGGTCTGCCTGTGGGAGTACTTGTATCTCAATCAATATTACAGAACTTGGCTCCTTGTTTCCAACAAATGTTTTGCTCTGTTCTCATCCTGGGAGTTGAAGGTTGAGGCGAGGTGGGAGATGTGCTGTATAATATGGCAGCCACTAACCACATGTGGCTGTTGAGCACTTGAAAGGTGGCTAGTGCCACATGTTGAAAAATAATATTTTGGATATATTTGTAAAATAATTTTTTTCAATGAGCCTTTTGAAATGTGGCTACTAGAAAATTTTAAATGGTGTATGTGGCTCCTATGATAATTCTATTGGATGGTGCTGGCTTAGAGCCTGGGAAGAACATGGATCAGAGTCAATTGACCTTGTGTTCTCCCCTGAGTTCTAATAATATTGTCATTAAAAGGAGAAGCTTCAACAGCCATAATTTTCATTTTAAAAAGTCTAATTCAGAAGAATTGGCTCATTTTATATTATTGCTTGGACTGGAGAAAAATCTGACATTTGGTATTTTCATAATTGAGAACATAACTTGCTGACTTAAAAAAAAAATCACAACATTTTGTGCTTGGCCTTAGGTACCAGCCTTTGAGCTCTTTGAAAATAGGGATTGGGTCTTTTTCTCTTTCTACCATCCTTTTTCCCCCAAAACCACACACTAACACGTAGAAGATGGTTAACTGGCATTTGTTGAAAACCAAAATAACTTTAAATAGAGAAAACTTTGTGAAGCTACCTTGTATTTATGGTTGGAAGAGTGAAATACCTTTATAAGGCATCCCATTTTCTTAAGATAGCCAGCAAAAATGAAGAACATTGATCCAAGTGTTTATTTACTTATTGATTTAATTACCATTCTCATCAGGTGTCCCTGTCATCTCAGCTTATGATAAGGAATCTTTTCAAGATGCTTCACCTCATCACTCTCTAGGTAAAGGGGGACAGAAAAGGATGCTGCTTACATATACGAATCCCCATCTTTGCTCAGATATTATGTCTAAGGGCCTAAGGACTGGATAATCTTATTTTTTCTGTGGCTTGATCCTTTCCAACATTTAATCTATGGAGGTTGTGAGGATAACAATGAAAAGGCAAGTTTAAGCTTGGACTGTAGATACTTTTCACTGGGTGGTTTTATTTTATTATGCTTCATTGTGAACCAGAGCCTCTGTGAACATATGACTTATAGGCCCTCAGGCTTCCACTGTGTCCCTTTCCCTGATTCGTCCTTCTTCACTGCATGCCCTGGTGTTGGGTGAGGGAGCAGGCTTTATGTGATGTCATTTTCTCAGAGCCCTGAGCTGGGAAATTCAAGAGTCTCCATGATTCCTAGTTAGGCATGGAAGAGACCCTAACTGGTCCCTCAGGAACATGTTTGGTTGGTCAGAGGTAACTCTTATAGAATCTATGATGGCTTAGTCGTTCACTCTTCCTAGAAAAGACCTCTTTAAAAAGGCCTTTTGGTTATATACGGCCTGAGTTTTAAGTAATATTTGCAATGTTGATTCTCTGGTAGAAGAGAATGAAAAGTTGTGAGTGCTCTTGGAAGAGTGCCGGACAGCTGTAGTGATGGGAAAAGTATTGGCCTTGGAGTCAGACCTGTGTTTACTTCCTGGCTCTGCTATTTTCTAGTTGTATGACTCTATGCAAGTAACTTCTCATCTCTGAGCATTAATTTCTTCACCTGTTTGACATAGACAATGTCTGCCTCACAAAGTTGTGATATGTTAATGTATGTGGGATACCTATCTCAGGACCCAATACTTAGTCTTTATAAAACACTAAATGAATTGGTTTTCTCATGTATGTCTTATGGTTTTGCTGGTGATGGACCAATAGTCATCTTCCATCTTCACTTTAGAGGTGGGGGAAAAGGGCATTAGAGTGATTGTGTGGTAAAATCCACTCTAATTCTAGCTGTGAGAAAAAGAGCGGTGAAAATGTGGTAAGCAATTGCTTCTAAAAAGCTTGGACTAAAAGCGCTTGATGGATTTGTGCTGGCTTCCCGGTAGACTCATCTCTGTACTGCCCGCACAGCACAATTAATTGTTGTTACTAGAGAAGGAACAAATAAAGAAAAGAGAGAGAGCAGACATAAAAACATCCTTTCATCTTTCTGAAGACAGTCCCCTTTGTCAGATCAGTGGAGCTGTACCTGTGAATCACCTTGGGAAAGCACAGTGTGGGTAACTAGAAGGAAGGTCTTGTGGCTCATTTTGTACCCACTTCCTGGGCTGGGGAAATATCTAAACTAACCTTTCTTACTTGTCAATATCTACTACCGTTCACCATGCATCTTCACAGATGAGGGCCTCTTTCTCACATCTTCACTCCAAACACATTACTGTGTAGACAGCCACTTATTTTCTGGGAAGAAAACTTTGCAAAGCAGTAGCAGAATAAAGTCGAGGGTAAACAGAGGCCATGGAAAAGCACTAGAGTTTGAGTGCAGAGACATGAGTCTGAGCATGAGCAGTGAATAGCTCATGAAACACTCAAGTTGCATTCTCCTTATGTGGAAATAAAATAAGTCATGGTTGTTCTATGCACGTGGCACCTGACCTTGGGTCCTTATTGCTATGCTGCTAGAGTCTATGAATCAAGATTTGCCAGTTGTGATCTTGAAATTTAGTCAGATTAAAAGGGAACTCTGACTTTGAGGGTGAATGCCCCAAGTGGGCATCTTATTCTCCTATGGATTCAGCTTGTTAGGCAGAATGGAAGTGGAGGTCATAGATTTTAGGGTTTTCTCCTGGGATTGAATCCAGCTGAAGCAGGAATGATTCTGGGTGAGCTATATAACGTCTCTGAGCATTAGTTTGTCATTTTCTTACATAGGAATAGAGTTATTGCCAGATTTGGAGATAGTACATGTTGCAATGTGGTTGACACAGAATAAGCTTTCAATAAATGATTGGTATTGTTGTTGTTGTCGTTATTATCTATAACTACAATAATTTCCCTAGCCTTATTTTATAGGGATAGGTTGTGGCAACATGAAATGTGACTTGGAAAACTGATTTGCACTAGATAGATAGAAACCATGTTTTTCTATCTATATAATGAACAATGTCATTTAAGAAAGCTTAGAGGCAATTCCACCAGCACCATCTTCTTTTTTATTTCCATTCCTAGATTATTTGCCCTCAAGTCTTTGGTAATTTCTTTTTGCCACATCTCTTGAATGTTTCTTCTTTACTATATTCCATCTATTATTACCATAAGTCCAACGTTCATCACCTCCTGCTCCACTGTTGTTCCTGTCTCCTGGCTCTCCTAGAGCCTTGGTTCTCAAAGTGTCATTCACAGAGCAGCAGCATCACCCGAAATGCGTCATCTCAAGATCTACCAAGACCTCCTGAAGCATGAGGCATGTTCACCCCCGTGTTGTAGGACCTCCATATAACTCATTTAACTACTTCTCCTGCTCAGAGTACATGCTTGGCCAGTGCGTGTTTGTTCTGCCTCCAGAATGTTTTCTGACTCTGATTGCTATCATTACTTCTTTTGAATCTACCTAAATTCAAGTTACCATCCATTGCCATGACTATGGCAATAGTCTCTGAAATTGTCTTCTACTTTTATGGTTTCCCCTTGTGGCCTTTTTCCACACCATCTGGAGAGATCTAAAATTGTTGGTCAGATCATATCACACCCCTCCCCTTAAGCCATACGGTGGCTGCTGTAGTATCTGCAGAAGGTCCCTGACTTATGATGGTTTGACTTACAATTTGTCCACTTCACACTGAGTTTATCTGGGTGTAACCAACCCCATAGAAATCAAGGAGCATCTGTAGAAATGTTTGAAAGGCCCTTTCATGGCCTGCAAAGCCCTGTGAGATGACTCTATGTTCTCTCCTTTTTTTTTCTTTCTTTATTTTTTTTGAGATGGAGTCTCGCTCTTGTCTCCCAGGCTGGAGTGCGATGGTGCGATCTCGGCTCACTGCAGCCTCCACCTTCTGGGTTCAAGCAATTCTCCTGCCTCAGCCTCCCGAGTAGCTGGGATTACAGGCACCAGCCATCACGCTCGGCTAATTTTTGTATTTTTAGTAGAGATGGGTTTTCACCATGTTGGCCAGGCTGGTCTCGAACTCCTGACCTCAGGTGATCCACCCGCCTCGGCCTCCCAAAGTGCTGGAATTACAGGTGTGAGCCACTGCGCCTGGCCTCTCTGCTTTTTTCATACCACTCATCACTTTACACAGTAATCTGTAGACACACTGACCTTCCTTTAGCCCTCTGTATAAGCCAAGCTTTTTCCCACTTGATCTTTCTCTGATTCTGTGCAAAACTGGCTTGGAAGTATCTTTCAAGGCTTAGCTCAAATGTTAAAGCCTTACCTAGCTCTTCCCCATTCTTTAGCTAAAGTAGCACACATACCCCCCTCCCCATCATTCTTCTGTCATTATCTTGCTTTATAGTCTACAAAGCATGTATGGTTCTCTAAAAGAGTGATTACCATGCTTTTGTTTTCTTTATGTACATTGCAAACTGTTTTGGTGAGAAATATTTTAGTAATAATAATAATGGTGAAGATTTAGTGAGTGTTTGCTATAGGCTAGGCACACTGTATGGTAAATTAAATAATTTAATAGATCATTTATTTGGATTATTTCATTCTATTTAGCTGATTATATATTTATATTTTTTGTGTTCCTCTTGTTTTAGGATATCAGCTTCTTGAGAGCAGGGTCCATGTTTGTTGCATCTGTATCTCCGCCTGTAGAAGATTCTCTGGCATAGGGATTTTTGTGCAGGAAGTGTTTATTCAGGAACTGAATGGATCTCAGAAGATTATCATTTGGGAATAGATCTACATGACAAGAAAGAACAAAGAGTCTCTCTCATTCTTTTTCCCAGATATATCCCGGGAGAAAATACCCTCGACTTTTTCTTATCTTTAATCTGAGAAGGAAGCAGTTGTTGGAATCTGATTTAGGATTGGCTCTAGTGGCCCTGTGTGCAGACACAGATCTTGGGATTCATCTGACCATTTGGGGAGAGAGGTTCTTGAGGGGCACCTTGATGATAACGAGTCTTTCTAAAGCTTTAAGTTTGGCGTTTGAGGTGGTTGGAAATACCAGGTCTTCCGACTTTTACGTTCTTTGTGCGCACGCTGGTGATGTGCGTATGTGAACCTTTATTATTATGGACTCAGCCAGCAGTAACCATGGTGAGTAGACCTATCACACAGCATTTTTCTGATCCATAAAAACAGTGTTTCTTTTTCATTGCAGATTCCAACAATGTCTCACCCATCTTGGCTGCCACCCAAAAGCACTGGTGAGCCCCTCGGCCATGTGCCTGCACGGATGGAGACCACCCATTCCTTTGGGAACCCCAGCATTTCAGTGTCTACACAACAGCCACCCAAAAAGTTTGCCCCGGTAGTTGCTCCAAAACCTAAGTACAACCCATACAAACAACCTGGAGGTGAGGGTAAGTGCTGGGATTTCAGAGTTGGTTACTTGTTAACTTCATGTTGTTTACTTCTTTTCTGTAGGTGATTTTCTTCCACCCCCACCTCCACCTCTAGATGATTCCAGTGCCCTTCCATCTATCTCTGGAAACTTTCCTCCTCCACCACCTCTTGATGAAGAGGCTTTCAAAGTACAGGTAAGAGCTGAAGTTAAAGTCATGTTAGGTAACTTTGTTAACATGTCTGTGTTGCTTCCAACAGGGGAATCCCGGAGGCAAGACACTTGAGGAGAGGCGCTCCAGCCTGGACGCTGAGATTGACTCCTTGACCAGCATCTTGGCTGACCTTGAGTGCAGCTCCCCCTATAAGCCTCGGCCTCCACAGGTTAGTGCAGCCCACAATCATCTCCACACAGCTCTTTCTTTCTTTTTTTTCCTATTCTTTTTAGAGCTCCACTGGTTCAACAGCCTCTCCTCCAGTTTCGACCCCAGTCACAGGACACAAGAGAATGGTCATCCCGAACCAACCCCCTCTAACAGCAACCAAGAAGTCTACATTGAAACCACAGCCTGCACCCCAGGCTGGACCCATCCCTGTGGCTCCAATCGGAACACTCAAACCCCAGCCTCAGCCAGTCCCAGCCTCCTACACCACGGCCTCCACTTCTTCAAGGCCTACCTTTAATGTGCAGGTGAAGTCAGCCCAGCCCAGCCCTCATTATATGGCTGCCCCTTCATCAGGACAAATTTATGGCTCAGGGCCCCAGGGCTATAACACTCAGCCAGTTCCTGTCTCTGGGCAGTGTCCACCTCCTTCAACACGGGGAGGCATGGATTATGCCTACATTCCACCACCAGGACTTCAGCCGGAGCCTGGGTATGGGTATGCCCCCAACCAGGGACGCTATTATGAAGGCTACTATGCAGCAGGGCCAGGCTATGGGGGCAGAAATGACTCTGACCCTACCTATGGTCAACAAGGTCACCCAAATACCTGGAAACGGGAACCAGGGTACACTCCTCCTGGAGCAGGGAACCAGAACCCTCCTGGGATGTATCCAGTCACTGGTCCCAAGAAGACCTATATCACAGATCCTGTTTCAGCCCCCTGTGCGCCACCATTGCAGCCAAAGGTAAGAAACTCAGTAACATAAGGAGGAGAATAAATTAAAGGACTGTGTGCTTTCTGCCTTTCAGGGTGGCCATTCAGGGCAACTGGGGCCTTCGTCAGTTGCCCCTTCATTCCGCCCAGAGGATGAGCTTGAGCACCTGACCAAAAAGATGCTGTATGACATGGAAAATCCACCTGCTGACGAATACTTTGGTGAGTGGGGCCTAGAGCTGACTTCTGAAGTAGGTGTGTTCTTATCAAACCCTTTTTTTTCCAGGCCGCTGTGCTCGCTGTGGAGAAAACGTAGTTGGGGAAGGTACAGGATGCACTGCCATGGATCAGGTCTTCCACGTGGATTGTTTTACCTGCATCATCTGCAACAACAAGCTCCGAGGGCAGCCATTCTATGCTGTGGAAAAGAAAGCATACTGCGAGCCCTGCTACATTGTAAGTTCCAGATTTGTTCCTCAAGCACTTTGCAGTCTGACGTGGTTTCTGTTTCCTTCCCCAGAATACTCTGGAGCAGTGCAATGTGTGTTCCAAGCCCATCATGGAGCGGATTCTCCGAGCCACCGGGAAGGCCTATCATCCTCACTGTTTCACCTGCGTGATGTGCCACCGCAGCCTGGATGGGATCCCATTCACTGTGGATGCTGGCGGGCTCATTCACTGCATTGAGGACTTCCACAAGTAGGCAACCTACTCTCTCGTCACCACCCTGCGTATCTAACCAGAACTCTCTCTTCACTTTCAGGAAATTTGCCCCGCGATGTTCTGTGTGCAAGGAGCCTATTATGCCAGCCCCGGGCCAGGAGGAGACTGTCCGTATTGTGGCTTTGGATCGAGATTTCCATGTTCACTGCTACCGATGCGAGGTCTGGTTGACAGCCCTGCCCTGCCAGTCTGTTATGTCGTTTCCATCTGTCTTTACTGTTCTAGGATTGCGGTGGTCTCCTGTCTGAAGGAGATAACCAAGGCTGCTACCCCTTGGATGGGCACATCCTCTGCAAGACCTGCAACTCTGCCCGCATCAGGGTGTTGACCGCCAAGGCGAGCACTGACCTTTAGATTCAGTCACCTGTTCAGCCGGCACTGAGAAGAACGAACACAAGAAAAAGATAAGAAATACTAGAGTAAAGGCCATCAAACTACGCGATAGTCTCTGTTCTTCATCTGCTATTAACCTTGCCTTAGAAACACATAAATTATGAGATTTTTTTTAAAAGTTGTTACCAAATACACATTTCACATTGAATCATGTAGGATCTTGATGGGCCTTTGTTCCCAAGGACTTCCACATTTTTGCACAGATTATGCTCCATCCCATTCACTTCTGCATTCCTGTAACTTTTAATCCCTATGTTTGTCTCACTTTTCATCTGGTTGAATGGCTTTTCTTAGTGTGGTATTTGCTGTCACATAGTTTTTCCTGGGTGAGTCTGCCAACTCACAGGTGCTTTTAGGCTTGAAATCTCCATCCTATCATTTCCGTTTTGCCTGTGACTGTAAAGAGTAGCCATTCTTTTCCCATGTATTGAAGAGGATATTCTTCTCTTGCTTTATACTACTCACGTCCTTGGGGAGGGAAATGCACAATTTTTTTTTGTTAGGCTGTAAAGAATTTAAGCTGTAAATTACATAAGTTAGAACAAGCCCAAATTTAATTTGCAACCATCAGAATTCAGAATCTATAGTGACCAGTGATCAAGGCTAATTGGAAAAGAGTTATCGGCCCATAGCTAATAAGTAGTGACAGACAACCAAGCTTCAATATTTTTCTAAAGAAATTACAGGTGGGATATGCTAGAAAAGGCATTTTGGGGTTATGTTTAAAAAAACATTATTGTCCCACAATATTACCTTAAGATTTTTCTTTTCCGCACTACCTGAACATTGTAATACAGACAAACTTGATTTCTTCTAGAAGATAACATTTTCAATACTGTCCCACTTCTCATCTTAAAAATATTGTCATGTTTATTCTAATATCCAACACAACTATCAAAATTGCCTTTTTCTCTAGAGGATGAAGGCTGTGAAAAAACCGTTCAAATTCTCTTCTTTTTCTTTTTTATTACCAGGTCCATTTTGCCTGACAATTGCAAATCAGAGCATACAAAATAAAACTGTGCAGTTTTGTTTGGTTTACTTTCAAAAGAGTAGAAAGCTTGAAAAGATTCTGAAACCACAGTTTCATTATTCTCATAATCCTTCTGCAACTGAAATTACATATTGCAGGAGACATTTTCATATCATCAATGTGACATTTACACCACACTTTCAAAGACAATCACTGAAACAAAAATTGTCTTTATGAGCTAAAAATATGCAGAATCTCTGCCTAGAATCTTTATTCAAACTTTTATTAGCCAGTGAAACACTTGCTTGCCAACTGCCAAGCCATACTTATTAAGTTCGAACATGTTTCACTTAAGGAGAGACACCTAGCTTAGTCATGGCAAGTTGCCATTTTGTAAACTAAGGATTTTGGACTGAGATTTCTTAAATCTTTCTTCAAATCTCCCACAAGTATATACTTTTAAATTATGGAGTATTTTAAGTCTACAAAAAGGTATAAATAATAATATAATGAATTCCTATATACCTAATACCCAGTTTAAGACACCAAATATAACAAGTATAATTACATCCTCCAATGTACCGTTTCCTTATTCCACAGATATCTTTTTCATTATTGTGAAGTGATGTTCAGATTTCTAGTTTTTTTTCTAGTTTTTAATTTTAACATCAGAACTGAAATAAAAAATTATGGATACGTGTTTTGAATTGCAAACTATTCCTCAGGAATTCCAATTAAATTTATTTTACTTGAATAGGAATGATCATAAAAGTGATTCTTTTTTTGTGACTAGAAATTCTTAAGCCGATGGTCACTATAGCTCATCCTTAATGTATGGCTCATTTGCTTTTGTCACTAAACGGTTTTGTGTTAGAACCACCAAAATTATAGCTTTTAAGAGCTTCCTTTGACCACTGTCTTTTTCTTACCCTAGTTCTCTTATCTTTGATCGTATATTTCTCATAATGTGAAATATGATGAGATTCACTTAGGGGCAGCATGTTAGTTTTGGGAGGCAATGTCAACTGTGTCTCTGAATTCCTGTCTTCCAAATTGAAGCCAGACCATGCTGATGACCTCAAGTAGCACTGACTATTTGACAATAGGGCTGATAATGTAATCGGCTTGAATTTTGACTTAGTAACTTTTTATGTAATACTTTCGGAGAAATTCTCTTTAGGACAAAGCAGAGAGTCCAATTTATTGAGGGATAGATTGTATCTCTTAAAGTGGTCATATTATTATTAATTTTGCCAAAAGAAGAAGAATTTATTGAATATTTATACTATAAAATGCAGTAACATTCTACTTGCTTATTACATTTAAATCCTTGTGTAACTGAATGTTTACATGTCAAGAGGAAAAGCTGTAAGAAAATGCTGTCACAGACCCATCCCTGTGGCATCGTCAGCAGAATACTGCTTGCTTACAATCTTTATTATGCATTCTTATAACATAACCTCAGAGTATCTTTACCAAAGGTTTTTAAAGTAAATCTCTTTTTAAGATAGACTTATTCTTTTATAATAATGAATGTGCACTCATACATATGTAGAAACATTTAGATTTAGAGTTTTTTTTTTCTTTCACAAGGTATAATAAGGAAAGGATCCTACAATATTTTATTCTAGGGTTTCTTAAATATATGATTTATATTACTGTCTTTTCTATTAATCATTTGATTTAAACAATGCCAAGTCACTCTTTTTTAGTTGCATGAAATTTTGCCTGCAACAGAGAGAAAAAGATTGTATTACTTTAATGATTATAATCATACTGTCTGCTGATATAATATCATAATTGTTGTGGTTTAAATACATAAATAGTAGAAAAATCAGAGTCTATAACAGAAAGTTTGTAAAAATATACTGATTTTGAAAAGTATCAGGAATATAAATATTTGGTAATTCTGTGTAACAAGAGAGACATGGAAAAGGAAAAAAATCCACTATATCATGGGCTCTGCAGAACATATCAAAATAGGATTTCTTAAATTTTTCAACCCCCAGACCATACTGACTCAACATGGAGTCTCACTGGCCAAGAAAATTGCCTTTAAAACTCGAAAATAAGGCCAGGTGTGGTGACTCACACTTGTAATCCCAGCAATTTGGGAGGCTGAGACAGGAGGATTGCCTGAGGCCAGGAGTTTGACACCAGCCTGGGCAACATAGTGAGACCTTGTCTCTACAAAAAATAAAATAAAATAAAAACCAAATTAGCCAGACATGGTGGCATGCGCTTGTTTAAAAAAACAAATAAATAAATAATCGACTCAAAAATAAGTCATGTGTCCCAGCATAAGGCATCAGGTTGTTAGATGCTGGCATCTCTGCAGCTCAAAGATGTGGGTTCTTTTTCTTGTCATTAACACATTGTTATTTCTGTAGGAGCAACTTCTCTGATCAAAATTACTTTTCTGGGTATGTGCTGATTAAGGGGGTGGACTTATCAACACTATAATTGTTCCCTATGAAAGATTCCACAGAGATGTTTATGGTGAGGTTTAAAGGATATGAAACTCTACATTTAAACAAGTATTTTATATTTGGGTACAGAGGAAGAAAGAGAGGGCTTTTTCCATGGGGCTATAGTAGAGAGTTAGTGGAATATAGACAGGACTCTGAAAACACAACTTCCAGCCATTTTTTTAGTTAGTAAAAATCCTATTAATGTGAACCAGCCAGGAATAACAGTGTTATTTCTATTGGATATGGTTTGGGCTTCTCTTGTCAAATCTGTGTCGGCTGCCCCCTGATCCTTCCATTATCAAGTTTTGAAGGGTGTTGGGGAAATTATGGCAGCTGCTAGGGAGATCAGGGAAACACTGATGTAACCTCAAAGCCTCTCACCATTCCTCTTGGCTTGGAAAGGCTTTATTTTTTCATATACATTTCTAGAAATATTGCTATTCTACCTTAGTATTTCACATTTGTAGTTCAAACAAGCGATTGTCCATCTGTTGCCTAGAGCTATAGTACATGTGTGTTATGAATGAAATATGACAGCATGTTCCATACCCCTGCTTTAGCCATCTGTGGGAAACCAGCAAACTGAAAAAGACACCTCTGCAAAATGTGCCTCAAGTCCATTTCTTGGGATCGCTCGTTTGGTGCACTCTCGTGGGAGACAATCAGAGAACAACATATACTTGTGCCTTATTTTCAAAGAATCTATTTACACTACTATGAATATTCCACTGAAGAGTCAATGATGTAAATGATAACCACCAAATCTCAAAAATATACTCACCAAAAAGTAAAAAAGTAAAAAAAAAAAAAAAAGAAAGAAAGAAAAGAAAGAGAGAGAAGTCAACTTTTCATCTTAATATATTCTAGTAGTATTTATTTTTTCCTTGTCTTGGAAGTATCTCATAGGTCTTTAAATGAGTAAAACATTTTTATGCCAGAAGGTGATATAATGGATGTTAGTGTTTTTTATTTGATTTTACAGTAGTTTTAGTCAGATAATGAGGACAGAGACTTCAACTTGATTCTTTACCACCATTCAGCATATTTTTTAATTGTCTTCATTGTATTTGCTTAATAGTGGTCCAGACAAGTTCAAAACTTGTTCTCAGTGAGGCATTAATATGGTGCAACCATGAATATTTCAGGCCAAGTTATTCACTTGACAGATAACTAGAATGAAACTTTTCTCATGAGGCTGTTGTTTGGTTAGCATAGCCTTATTTCAAACCTTAAAAAGTTACCTGACTGAAGCTACTATGACTTGGTAAGGATTCTTCCTCTCTTGCTTTCTTCCTCCCTTCCTTTCTTCCTCTTCCTTCCTCCTCTTCTTATTTTCTTTCCTACTTTCCATCCTACCTATTAGTGTTGCTGTACTTGGATTTTTTGTAAATTAAATCAATGCATTATGATTTTAGGGAATTATGATTATATTCATAAGGGGAAGGCTACCAGAAAATATATGTGGCATCCATAAAATCTTCTTTTATAGGGGCATATTTTTTAGGTTGTATTTATTCGTAAAGTGAAATGAGATAATAGAGTCTTTCTGTTTCATGTTAATGAATTTTCATCAGGGACTGAGGTCATAGATTCTTGGAAAATTCATTTGTGACTGATCTAGTTTTCTCAGCTGTATGCAAAGTAATCTTTCAAAGACTAGGTTAAGATTTTTTTTTTAAGTCTGAAGCAATGTAACCCCAAAAAATTATAATTTTAATGATGGCATTTTATTTTATTCCATTGCAGCTTGATAACTTTCCTTATAGCAAAGGAATAACTATTGTATTTTCAGAATTTTAACACAGATTAACACTTAGCCTGTAAGACTAATAATATATTGTAATAGTTGATACTAAAATATTTTTCAGCAGGTTGGACAGCACCAGTTTTTCTTAGATCACAGACTACAGGCAGAATTTCCCTTCAATCCAGAAAAAAGGACACTAATTTCCTTTTCTATTTAATTTTCCTGGCCCTTGTGCAAAAAATTGTGGACTCTATCTTAGTTACAACATGCATGTCCCTTATTTTGTGGAGAGCTGTGTGAAAGATGCGTTTTTTTTCTTTTTTTCTTTTTTTTTTTTTTGAGACGGAGTCTGGCTCTGTCACCCAGGCTGGAGTGCAATGGCACGATCTCCTCTCACTGCAAGCTCCGCCTCCCAGGTTCACGCCATTCTCCTGTCTCAGCCTCCCGAGTAGCTGGGACTACAGGCGCCTGCCACCACGCCCGGCTAATTTTTTTGTATTTTTAGTAGAGATGGAGTTTCACAGTGTTAGCCAGGATGGCCTCGATCTCCTGACCTCGTGATCCACCCGCCTCGGCCTCCCAAAGTGCTGGGATTACAGGCGTGAGCCACCGTGCCCCGCGTGTTTTTTTCTTTAGCTGATTGACAGGTCCCCTTCAAAGTTACAAAAAAAAGTGCTAATTTTTGCTGTTAAATTCTGGTTGTTATTTAATTGACAGAAGTCTCTTGATGCACGAATAAATATCTCTACATCTAGCCTTTGTTAAAAATAAAAATTAATATTCTACAAACACCTACATATACTAGAGAGGGGTGAAACACTGCAGCTAATTCCTTTATAATACTTTCAGATGATTGCATTAAGCCTTTCATGTTATGTGGCATTGTTAATTTTTCCTAGATACCCATCCACTTAAGGGCCAGAGAAATCCTTATTCATTTAACTCTGGTGGGCATTTATGTAACATACCCAAATAAAAACGTTATTAAACAGCCACAATCGCATTCAGTCAACTTGGCACTGAATGTAGCTTCTAAAATCAGTTCTCTACCCTACGAATGGAATGTTCTACCAAGAAAGAGAAGCATCACCATGTCATCTTGTGTTCTACACCACTATAGAGAGTTACAGTTGCCCCCAAACACGAATGCTATTCCCAAATAAAATAGAATCATGCTTTGGGAGGCCAAGGCGGGCCGATCACGAGGTCAGGAGATCGAGACCATCCTGGCTAACACGGTGAAACCCCGTCTCTACTAAAAAAAAAAAAAAATACAAAAAATTAGCCTGGCTCAGTGGCGGGCGCCTGTAGTCCCAGCTACTCAGGAGGCTGAGGCAGGAGAATGGCGTGAACCCGGGAAGCGGAGCTTTCAGTGAGCCGAGATAGCGCCACTGCAGTCCGGCCTGGGCGAAAGAGCGAGACTCCGTCTCAAAAAAAAAAAAAAAAAAATAGGATCATGGCCCTTTTAAAGATCTGAATCTTCTCTGTTATTTTCCTGATGAATCACCATCCCATATCTTCTTAGTCCTGGCCAGTATGTAGTTGCGCTCACATACGTCTATTCTAGCTCTGTAGCTCCACAAAACAAGTCTTAAGTCCAAATCTTTGCCTCTTCATGTCTGATATCACCAACTCATTCAGCTTTTCTTCACTTATTGACATAGTGTCATGTCCTATCACTCTCTGCTGCTTCTTTAAACAGTGGACACAAACATATTTTCTAATTTTCAGTGTACTCAGTGAAACTTGGCAGTTCACCATGAGTCAGGCTAGGTTGAAAGGCTTTCTTTAGGGTTGAAAGTAAACGAAATTGGAATCACCCAAAGAGAATTTCCCCAAAAAACCTCAGACCCAGAAGTGTAAAAGCTACAGAAGGATAGAACTCCCATGTCTACAGACAGTTCTGTTACTTTTTGTTCTGTACTATTTTGGATGTTGCCAAAATCAAATTCATCCTGAAAACAGGAAGCAAGCTAATGCATATGCCATCCATGAGATTCCCACTTCTGGGTCAGTTCATATTCCATTCAACCTTTTCCTTTTATCCTTGTCTTCTTCAGAATAAGACATTTTTCCTCCATATTTTCATATTAAATATTAACACTTTATAGGTTCTACTTTAATATATGGACACTTTACAGGTTATACATAAATATTTGCTGGTTGATTGATTTCGAGATTCATTCATTCTGTGCTCAAATATTTGTACCTAGAGACGTTACATGTTAGAAAAAGTGAGCAGCTTCTTTCTCTAATCATTTAGGAGTCCATATTTTTCTTTTCTTTTTGTTCTCCCAACATCCTTATCTCTTACTCAGCTCTTCAATTTATAATTACCAAATAATCACTGTTAGAGAATCAGCCCCTAAGTAACTTTGATTCTGGCCAACTGTAATAAGATCCAACCACTTAAATCTGTACTTACTCAATAGGAAGGAATGTGACATCAGGAAGAGTCATTCCAGTGACATTAGTAAGACTTTATGGAGTACATAAAATTTGATAAGAAATCTTGAGCTGATTCTTTGACTTGATTTAGAAGTTGAGAAAAGAGTATTTAAGGCACAACAGGGAAACATGGGCTATACTCAGAGAAGACCCTCTGCATTGGCCAAAATATCATGGATTCTGGAAATTCCTTCTTAACAGAAAAAAAAGGCTTCCAAATAATCAGGCTGAATGGGAAGAAAAAGGCATAGAGGAAGCCTGAGGAAGTATTTACTTGCTTTTCCCATCTCTTTATAATTGGAAGAGAAGATGATCTGCCAAAATATAACCCAGCATGCACAGTATGGACAGGAAGCAGCCCTCCATGAACTTTATTATCACAGAATATGAGCATTCTTATTGATCCACAGCTACATCTTCTATTCTTGCAGCAAGGGTACATGTCCTTTGACCCTCCACAAAAGAACAAGCAGGACATCTCTATTTTCCTATTGAGTCTGAGTCCATTATTAGAAAGGACTTCCCAGCCATCTTTTCTACTTGGTATTAAAATTCCCTTACAGATTCATTGCTAAGTGCCAATTCTTTTTTTTTCTTTTGAGACGGAGTCTTGCTCTGTCGCCCAGGCTGGAGTGCAGTGGCGCAATCTCGGCTCACTGCAAGCTCCGCTTCTCGGGTTCACGCCATTCTCCTGCCTCAGCCTCCCGAGTAGCTGGGACTACAGACGCCCGCCACCGCGCCCAGCTAATTTTTTTTGTACTTTTAGTAGAGACGGGGTTTCACCGTGGTCTCGATCTCCTGACCTCGTGATCCGCCCGCCTCGGCCTCCCAAAGTGCCAATTCTGACTCTACTTAAACATCACCTGTATCAGGGAGCTCATTATTCCTTGAGGTCTTACATTTCTTTCAGCACATTTTGTTCCAAGCTACACGACTTTAAAACAGAGCCAGCCTTTGGGGCATATGTTCTCTTTGGTGCCACACAAAACCTGTAGTACATGATACAGTGTTGCTTCCCCCCTCCTTTTCCTTCCATATATATTTGTTTTGTTTTGGGCATTGCATTACTTTTTTGAATTTTTAAGAATCTCTAAAATTAGTCTGAAGGATGTTCTGAGGGCCAGACATTAGAATTTGTGAGTTTTTTTGTTGCTGGTTGTACTTTCCTATTTAGAAGACAGACCGTTCTGACAGTTGTTGTGTAGCTTCATGCCTTCCCCAGTAACTAACCCATGAACAGTACACCCCTTTTATCTGACTTGTTGATAATGACCTTAAAAATGTTAGGAAATGGGCCGGGCGCGGTGGCTCGTGCCTGTAATCCAGCACTTTGGGAGGCCGAGGCGAGCGGATCATGAGGTCAAGAGATCGAGACCATCCTGGTCAACATGGTGAAACCCCGACTCTACTAAAAAAAATACAAAAATTAGCCGGGCGTGTTGGCGGGCGCCTGTAGTCCCAACTACTTGGGAGGCTGAGGCAGGAGAATCACCTGAACCCAGGAGGCAGAGGTTGCAGTGAGCAGAGATTGCGCCACTGCACTCCAGCCTGGGCGACAGAACGAGACTCCGTCTCAAAAAAAAAAAAAAAAAAAAAAGGTTGGGAAATATTGGTGTATAATCCCCATGTCTAACAAGGAAGAAGTCAAAAGCAAAAGATAGTGGTATTGCCGAAAACTCATTATTTCTAGTTAGTTCATCTGTGGAAAAGGATATCGTTCTTGAGGAGAGGGGTTCTATTATGCTATAGTTTTCTATGGAAATGTACAAATGCTTTCCTCATTGCTCTGGATGACTATTTAGTTTAAATAATATACCTTTGTCATGGGGAAGACCATGATTGTGGCTTCTTCTACCCCAACTTTGAATGAGAGAGCACTGTAAGCAGAAACTGCCATCAGTCTCCTGGGCAGGACCTGGAGGTAACTTTCTGAGCTGTAAAATAGTAATTCCTAAGAGAGCTTACAAACTGCTTCCACACAGAAAATAGCGCAGGGAGGACAGTTATTAGTACCCCTATTCTAGAAGAGAAAGCTGAGGCTCAAGCCATTAAGTGACTTGCCAAAAGCTGTGACATAGCTGGGAAGTGGCAGATTTGGGGATATAACCAGGTCTTGCAAGTCCAGTGCTGTCTCCAAGTAGCCACGCTCACAGCTGAGAACACCTTAGAGGACAATATCGACTTCTTACAGACTACCAAGCCCCCAGTCATCCAGGGAAATTCAGAGACCAATTGACTGCCAGGTGGCAAATCCACATGTGTACTGCGGTCTTTAGAGATCATTTAGAGCTTGCACACATCTGTGTCTTCTTGTGGGAAACCTCTAGGTATTCTGTCTGATCAGCACTGTGAGGAAGTTGGTGGGAAAAGGCCACTGATAAGAACAAACAATGGGCAGAAGGAAGCACATTGCAATAAATTTCCCCAGAGAGAGTTCCTTTACATTCCATTCACCAAAAACCTCTCTGGAACTGTCAGGTTCAGAATATCAACCAAGACCATATCATTTAGAATTCATTGGCATGTAGAGGTGACTCGATTCCTAAAAGAAGCCTCTCTCCCATGAACCACGATGTACGTTCCACAGAGGCAGAAACCGCCGTAGGTTAGCAATGCATTTTAGTCTTTCTCTCCATTCACATTTACTGAGAGCACACCACGTGCATGTTGCTGCAACAGGCATTTCCGATAGAGCCGATCCATGAGCTAACAATGTCTGAAAACAAATGTTATGGAACTGTTGGCATTTCTGAGATTTGGCCTTTGCCATTTGATAGACTTTGCTTCCCAGGATGCTGTCATTTTGTGATTTTTTATAATTACAAGGAATTTGGTACCATGTTGTTTTCAAAAAACCTCCTAGAAAGTCTCCATGTATGCTCTAGAAGTTGCTCTACGTAACAGTTCAGCAAGCAAGTGTTCCTTCTCTTGAGCTGCGTCCCTCAGGAAGCTGTACCTTTAGGGTGTGCTTTCCACTTTTTATTTCCTCTCATTTCACTCCTTTCATTGTTTGCTATATCCTAAAATATGTGAAGTGAGAGAAAAAATATCATTTCTTCTCATTAAATCTCCTGCATTAAATCTAAGAATCCTTTAAAATAATCACACCTGATAAGTGTTTTATGCATTTCCCTCCCTGGAGTGTTATCATCCATCAAGCCAGTATCATCATCCACCTGCTTATTCCTTGGGACTAATGAGAGCCAAGTTAAATAGCAAATGACTTCTCACCCCTTCCTAGTCCTCATGCCTGAGGAATAAGGGCGACATTAATGGGAGCGGGAGAGTGGTGGCTTTGGTTGAGATGCACGTTCACAGACTAGAAAAGTGCCTCACCTCCATGGTGTATATGTGCCACCTTTTCTTAATCCAGTCTATCATTGTTGGACATTTGGGTTGGTTCCAAGTCTTTGCTATTGTGAATAGTGCCGCAATAAACATAAGTGTGCATGTGTCTTTATAGCAGCATGATTTATAATCCTTTGGGTATATACCCAGTAATGGGATGGCTGGGTCAAATGGTATTTCTAGTTCTAGATCCCTGAGGAATCTCCACACTGACTTCCACAATGGTTGAACTAGTTCACAGTCCCACCAACAGTGTAAAAGTGTTCTTATTTCTCCACATCCTCTCCAGCACCTGTTGTTTCCTGACTTTTTAATGATTGCCATTCTAACTGGTGTGAGATGGTATCTCATAGTGGTTTTGATTTGCATTTCTCTGATGGCCAGTGATGGTGAGCATTTTTTCATGTGTTTCTTGGCTGCATAAATGTCTTCTTTTGAGAAGTGTCTGTTCAATACTATGCAGCCATAAAAAATGATGAGTTCATGTCCTTTGTAGGGACATGGATGAAATTGGAAATCATCATTCTCAGTAAACTATCTCAAGGACAAAAAACCAAACACCACATGTTCTCACTCACAGGTGGGAATTGAACAATGAGAACACATGGACACAGGAAGGGGAACATCACACTCTGGGGACTGTTGTGGGGTGGAGGGAGGAGGGAGGGATAGCATTAGGAGATATACCTAATGCTAAATGACGAGTTAATGGGTGCAGCACACCAGCATGGCACATGTATACATATGTAACTAACCTGCACATTGTGCACATGTACCCTAAAACTTAAAGTATAATAATAATGAAATAAAATTAAAAAAAAAAAAGAAAAGTGCCTCACCTCCCTGTGAGGCTTGATGAATATTGTGGCCAGTGAGTGGAAAATGATTCTTGTCGAATAGACAGAGTATTCCCACCCCAGGAATGGATTAATAGAAGACACAATTTGAGCACTTCTCAGAATTATCTAGTATGCCTGAGTAGAGACTCACATGGGTGGAATCTGTGTTGTCTCATCAGAGGGAATAAAAAGACAATGAGGTGGTAAATGTGAAAAAAGCAGCCTTTTAGAAAAACATTATTTTCAAATACCTTTATAAATCATCTAATTTATCTTCACATAATATAAAGAAAAAACTAATAAAAATTTTCGTATTTCACTTTACATAATATGTTCTCCCATATTTAGGGATCATACAATTGTATTGTCTTCAAAACACACACACACACACATACACACACACACACACACACACACACACCCCTTCCAAGAAAGCTGATCCTTCAGAAAATAAATCTTATTTTTAAGCACTTGGGTTTTCAGGCCAGAAAATTAATAAATCCTAAACCTGACCCATTTTTGTAACAGCTAAAAAGGAGAAGAAAAAGCTAGTTAAATTTTGTGTGGATCCATTTATCTCTTAAAATATGCCAAAGCAATTTGAGGTGGGGGTGGAAACAGGTATTTATCTCTCATGCGTGATTCTCTCTTTATATTTCTATCTGTTGGGAAAAGGGTAAAGAACTATTCTTGGTCATTATTGATGTATTGTGTTGCCACTTTGTATGGTGCCTGCTGTGCTTTATCCCGAGGCATAGCAGTAATCGTTACTATCTTGACTCTTTCCTTCATCACAAGAGAGTAAATATGAAGTCTGAATGTCGTTCCTCACCCCCAAATTGTTTAACTCTGCTTCCAAACTAGTTTAAGAAATGCAAAATGGGAAGAGCTAGCTTTTCTTAGATACATTTCTTCCTTTTTTATTCTTTCTTGGGAGACGTTAAGTATAAAAGGGAAAAAGTCAGTTCCTTCTTCTCTCTCTTTCTCTTTGGGTGACAGCAATGCTCACTTAGTAATTATAAACTGGAAATAGGAGAGTAGCTTGAGCAGGTTATGATATATCTGCCCAATGTGTTTCATTCCTTCAAACATAAACTTTGAGAGTAAAAGAGATTTTTATAATTTAAATGCCAACGACAGGAATGGCCTCATGTTTTAACTTTCAAATAATAAATGGGGAGTTGGTATTTGGGCAGAGTTTGCATTTTACTAATCCTATATACTTTGAGCTTAGTTTTTAGAATTGTGTCAAATACATCAACATATCAGGATTATAGTGCCAAAAATAGTTAAAGTGCCTTGGTCCTCCCTCTGTAGGCAGCAAATTGAAACTAACATGGGACCATGCCATCCTTCTAGCATAATGGAGAAGTCTGAACTGAGGAGTATCTTTGATGAAAGACATTTAGGACCCTAGAAACTAAATCTTGTCACCAAGACTTTATAGTAAAGTAGTAGCAAAATTATTTTTAAAAGACTTTCTTCCTTTTACTACCCATTTCCTCTCTTGGGAAAGCTGATGAGCAAATTATCCAAGACTCATTTCTTTATTAGGCAAAGTCAGAATATTTCCCCTCTGAAAATCTGAATTATGCCCTCATTCTTTTTCAAGAAATATCTCAAAGAGCAAATAGAATTAAACATGACACTTGATTGTCTGATTATTTGGCATGTATAAAATTATCATGTGGCTTAATGTGCCTTAAGTGAAAATTTAAACTTAGACCTGAAACCTTTACAGTTGGATGTAGCGTTGAGCTTTTGCATGTTTTCTGTATAATAAACCACTTTTGTTTTGTTTGTTTTGTCTTTTAACCTACACCTTTATCATTACTCTAACAGATTTAGGGCTTCTCTTTCTCTACAGCTAAGTAAGGGAATATGTGCAATTATGAGACATACAAAAAAGGAAAGGGAAAGGACTTTCTAAGTAGCAAATCTGTGCCATGAAGTAGATGTGGCGTGAAGATACAGAGCCTGAGGATAGTAATTTTCCCTGAGCCACGCACACAGGCTTTTATTTCATGCCTTTTCTCTTTCTGTGCCGTCACCTTTGAGAAAAACGATTGCACCTTCTCCAAGTCTGCCTTTTTAACAGCTACAGTTAAGTTGGCAAGACTTCCCCAGCTCTGAATATAGCCATTTGCCGACTCCGGCCTCTTTGCGAGACTGACTCAAATCTGTGATCTTCTGTTCAGCATACACATCAGCAAAGTGAGAAGATGAGCACTAAATATAGGCTCTATTAACTTTACTTTTAGATTTACTGCCTTCAAAAAGTGCCTATTCTGAGCAACATAAACGTTATTCCTTACATATGTATGTACACACGGTACCCAGAGTCGTACTGTGCAGCCTTCAAAAACATACCATCAGAAAGAGTAGGTGCTGAGATAAGGAAACTTTGCCAAATGAAAGAAAGTCACTCACTTCCAATATCCCCTCTCAAGCGGCTACCGTGAAACGGGCTGCAAACACATTCCCTGAGCATCCCTTGCTGATACAGCTTCTTTATATTTATATCCTACTGGATGGTAGCATATTGCTAAGGTTTCCTGTACTCTGCTTCAAGGGAATGTAAGCTTTATGGCATTGAAACATTTAGGGAAAAAAAAGATGTTTAAGAGAATTAATAGAGCCGTAGTCTGTATTAGGATGTGTGTCATATGTGTGTTCTATAAACTAAGCATCGGTGGGTTTAGAGTGTTAAAGTGTCAGCACATTCCTTCTCCTTTTGTCTCTCAGGCTAACATGAGAGAAAATAGAAAAGTCTTGGCTGTGGGGATTGGAAGCTCAGGGGGCCAAATGTCCTTGCCAGATCCTTAGAGCATTACTTTGACTCCTAAAAATAGTAGTGTATGTTATTTGATGGCTTTTGTTTCCATAGTTCCATCACTGACAAAACTGTCAATACTGTTGATGGAGCAGCAGCATAGCCTAGAGTGATGCATTCTTACCCAGAGGTGGCAATAGGAGAGGGTCCATGTAAATAGGACGAGGTAGACAGTGCATGATTGTAGGAGAAGGGTTGAAGGGAGGACATGATTCCAAAAAAGATCGTTCTCAATGTGTCGTCTGACTCAACCAGCTGGCAGATTACACTTGCCAAGTCGTTCCCTTTCCTTCTAAGTCAGTTGGCTCCATATTCACTTGAATATGCCTCTGTTTGGGCAAAGCAAGATACCTCCACTTAACCTTTATCCAAGGAAGCTCTTGGTGTCCTCTTGGTCATAAAGTTGTCTCCTACCTAACCCAGTTTTACCAAATGGAAGTAAAAGGGGACAAACTATGGAAGATGGACTCCATGCCATTGCAGTCAGCCACCATTCTCTTTTCCATATAAGGAGCCCCATTACATAAGCTACGGGTGAGGTTGGAACAGCTATGTTTCATAATTTCAAGAGTGTGACCACCCTGCTCTAGTCATCATCATTGGATGAATCCAGTTGACTCTTTGGCAAAAGGGTGATACTTTTCACTAAAAATGCCTACTCTTCCTGTTGATGTTCCTTTTCTGTTTTTACCTTGTCCAATTTCCACACTAGTCATTTTTTTTATTTTTTAGAGGATCAGATTTTAGCGCTGGAAAATGAGTTCAAAAATTTCAGTGTAATGTCATAAGGATGTTGGGATACAGAGATTTTTTTTTTCCTTGGAAACAAATGGACTGGGAAGAAACACAGCATGGCTTTGCTCTGAGTTTCAATCTGATGATTATGACCATGGAAGATAGTCTTATGTAAAGGTTAAATGGTGTTTACAAGTGGATAGATAAGGCGGAGATGGTGAGAAGCCGGGTTTTCTCTATGCTAAATGTGTCTACTAAGAGCAGCACTTCCTACTAGCTAAGCACAATCATAGCCCCACCGTGATGAGCTGCTAGTCTGAATAACATTCCCTGACTTAGGGAAAGGCACACAAAAACATATAAAGAATATGTCTATTTTCATATGTGTGATACTGACAGAGCCATGGTATTCCTAAAATATAGGTTTCTCTTTTTTCTTGTATTCTTAGCAAATTGCATTTATTCACTACATTACAAACCATCACTGATGTATCCAAAATAGCACACATAGTTCAGTATGAAAATAAGAGAATAAAATCTGTTATAAGCAAGTGATTTAGGTATTTTCTTTTGTGTTTATGCATTATCTGACTATATTAAAACCTGTTTTTCTATTTACCTTCTATCAGTTTTCTCTACCAATTATGTTTTTTCAATGCTCTATAAGAATGAATATGGAAATTATATTTCTTTTTTCTGTAAAAGAGTTGCAACTACTTTATTATATTTAGAAATCCAATAAACTTCTTATTACATTTACTTGCCTATGTGTGGAATTCTTTTTGAGTTGG